ACGGTCCTGCACTAGACAAAGTCTGGGCCTCAGGACTTGGATGGTGACTTGCCTGCAGGAGTGTCATGGGGACATGGGGTGGACCCCCGGGGACAGCTGGGAGAGAAGTGCAGCAATTCCTCATGACCTGTTAAGGAAGTGGGGGGTAGGGGCACAGAAATCCTGGGGAATTGGCCTGTGCCTTTATTTATGTTGGTAATTTCATTAAGGGGGAGGGGACCAGCTAGCTCTACCCAAGGTCAGATCTGCCCAGGTAGGAGGGGGGCGGTGGGGCTACCTGAGTTTACTCAGCAAGAGATTCTAGGTCAAGGCGCACTCAGGAAGGCAGGGTGTCTCAGGATGAGTTTGTGGATGTGTTGAGAGTTTTCTGAAGCGGAGGTGGGATTGGGCTGAGGCCACAGGCGACTTCCCAGGGGGCCTGGGCCTGTCCCAGAGCAGTGGGGCAGGCAAGCAGAGGCAAAGCTGGCCAAACTTCGGGGAATTCAGGGTGAGGCAAAAGGAGAGGAAGTTTGGGGGCCCCGAAGGGCGGCGATGTGGGGTTCCCCCAGGGGAACACTGCTCTTCTGGCTTCGGCTCACGGGAGAGGTCAAGTCACTTGCGGGAGCGAGGGAGGGGGAGCCTGCCCTACACCTTCCCGGCCTGGCTAAGTGGGGCGGGGCGGCCGGGAGGTCGGCGTCTGGGCTGGGGTCTGCGCCCTACTCCCCGCGGGACCGCCGCGTCCGGGAGGAGCGGGGCCTGCGAAGCTCCGGGCCCGGCCCGGCCAGACGGAACGCGGTTCCTGGGCTGGGCACTGCGCGCCTGTGGTTCCTGCCCTCCCGGCGGCTGCGGGCGCGGCTGCCCCCGCGCCCCCAGGGGCCGGGCCGGGCGGGGGCTGGGCCCGGCGGGCGGGCGCAGGAGGAAGGGGGGGGCGGGCGGCGGCGAAGGCTGCGCCGCTCTAACAGGTGGGATCCCGCGGCGTGGTGGAGGCGGGCGCGGGAGGAGGAGGAGGAGGAGGAGGAAGAGCCGCGGCAGCGGGAGCCTGAGCAAGAGCAGGATGAGCCGCGCAAGCTGACAGCCACTGCTGCCGCCCGCGCCCAGGCTCGGTCTCGCTCCCAGCGCTCGGGGCCGCTCCCCGCCTCCCGCCTCCCCCGGCCGCCCGCGGGGCGGCCCGCCCCCTCTGCACCTCCGGGCCCGGAGCTGCCTCCATCGCTCCTGCATCCCGGCCGGGGGGAGGAGGAGGCGGAGCAGGAGGCGAGCCGGAGCCGCCGCCGCCAACGCCGCCGCCGCCGCCCGAGCAGGACAGAGCGCGCCGCAGCCCCGCGCGTCCGGCCGCCGCCCGCGCCCATCCAGCAGCCTCGCCGGAGCCACACCGCGGGACAGACGCGGCCGCGGCGCGTCCCGGCCCGGTCCAGCCCAGCCCAGCCCAGTCCCGGCACCGGGCGGCCCGGCGGCCGGCCCGCCCCCGAGGGCGCCGGGCGCGGCGGGAGGATGCCGAAGCCGACGCTGCTGCTGCGCGGGGGCTGGGAGCGCGAGCGCAGCCCCGGGGACTCGGAGCTGGGCCGCCAGTTCCGGGACTGGTGCTTGCGCACCTACGGCGACTCGGCCAAAACCAAGACGGTGACACGCAGCAAATACCAGCGGATCGCCGAGGTCCTGCAGGGCGGCGGCGGGACTGGCGCGGGCAGCGGCCCCGCAGCCGGCGAGAAAGGCAAGTTCCAGTTCTGGGTGCGCTCCAAGGGCTTCCGCCTGGGCAGCGGCCGGGAACCCAAGATGGGCCAAGTGGTGTATGTGCCGGTCAAGACGGGCTCGGTGAGTGCGCGCGCGGCGGCCGCGGGCGGGTCGACACTAACACAGCTTGTCCACCCTGTCGCAGGGGGCAGATGGCCTGTCGGAGCCAGAGGGCATCTCTCTGAAGCGGGTCGCTGTGGTGGAAGATTTCTTTGACATCATCTACTCGATGCATGTGGAGAGCTCAGCGGAGCCAGGCAAAGCCCCCAAGCACGCTGGGCAGAAGAAAACCTACCGAGCGGTGAGATTTCTGTCTCTTTGCCTCCACTGGCACATATAACAAGCGAAGCTCTTCTCTCCTCCAGATCGCAGAGACCTATGCCTTCCTCCCGAGAGAGGCCGTGACCCGGTTCCTGATGAGCTGTACGGAGTGTCAGAAGAGGATGCACTTTAACTCCAATGGCCTGGAACCCAAAGGTAGCAGGGGTGGCGTGCTGGAGGGCTAGGGCTGAAAGGGCTTTCCTTTTGTTCTTTCTGCCAGAAAACGAGCCTCCATCTCCACTGGTCTCTGGGATTATTGATTACAACATGCCCCTCACCTCCACCTACCTGAAGCAGATGAAGCTTCGAGTGATGAATTCCCAGGAGCAGGTAAGGCGGCCGTCTCCCCTCACCCCACCTGGGCTGAATGCCCACCTTCTTTGTCCCTGCTCAGGATGAGACTTCTGTGAGCAGCGAGGATTTTGATATGAGCGACTCCACATGGATGTCAGCTGACCCGCACCTGGCCTCCAGCCTGAGCCCCAGCCAGGACGAGAGGATGCGGAGCCCGCAGAACCTCCACAGTCAAGAGGACGGTGAGTGCCCCTTGGTGGCAGTTGAGGAGGGGGTGGGGCCTCACACCCAGGCCTCTCATTCCAGATGACTCCTCCTCTGAGAGTGGCAGCGGCAATGGCTCCTCCACCCTGAACCCATCCACGTCGAGCAGCACGCAGGGCGACCCTGCCTTCCCCGAGATGAATGGCAACGGCGCCGTGGCCCCCATGGACTTCACCACGGCCGCCGAGGATCAGCCCATCAACCTGTGTGACAAGCTCCCGCCGGCCACGGCACTTGGCACAGCCTCCTACCCCTCGGATGGCTGCGGTGCCGACGGGCTGCGGAGCCGCGTCAAATACGGGGTGAAGACCACCCCCGAGGTGTGTGGGGCTGGGGGCTGAGTCCATTTCTTGCCCAACCCTCTGCCTCTTGCCCTCCTTTTAGTCCCCCCCCTACAGCTCTGGGAGCTACGATTCCATCAAGACCGAGGTCAGCGGCTGCCCTGAGGACCTGACAGTGGGCCGGGCCCCGACGGCAGATGATGACGACGATGACCACGATGACCATGAGGACAATGACAAGATGAACGACTCTGAAGGCATGGACCCTGAGCGTCTTAAGGCCTTCAACGTGAGCACCGGCCGGAAACAGGTGGGGTGGGAGCCAGCCCTTCCCATGGCCCGTGTCTCCACAGATGTTTGTGCGTCTCTTTGTGGACGAGAACCTGGACCGCATGGTGCCCATCTCCAAGCAGCCCAAGGAGAAGATCCAGGCCATCATCGAGTCCTGCAGCCGGCAGTTCCCTGAGTTCCAGGAGCGGGCCCGCAAGCGCATCCGCACGTACCTCAAGTCCTGCCGTCGCATGAAGAAGAACGGCATGGAGATGGTGAGTCCCCCCTGCCTGGCCCACACTTTCCCCCATGCTAGCTCCATCCCCGTTCTGCCTGCAGACCAGACCCACGCCACCCCATCTGACCTCGGCCATGGCAGAAAACATCCTGGCAGCTGCCTGTGAGAGCGAGACAAGAAAGGCAGCCAAGCGGATGCGTCTAGAGATCTACCAGTCCTCACAGGTACCTGCCACCGCAGCCACTACAGGGGCCGCGTTTCCCCAGCGCCCCCCTCTCCCCTCTGCAGGATGAGCCCATAGCCCTGGACAAGCAGCACTCGCGGGACTCCGCAGCCATCACCCACTCCACCTACTCACTGCCAGCCTCCTCCTACTCCCAGGACCCTGTGTACGCCAACGGCGGCCTCAACTACAGTTACCGCGGGTACGGGGCCTTGAGCAGCAACCTGCAGCCCCCTGCCTCCCTCCAAACAGGAAACCACAGTAATGGTGAGTCGGGGGAGGCCTGGGCTCTGGCTTCCGCTCCCTTCTCACCCTACTTCCCTCTCCACAGGGCCCACGGACCTCAGCATGAAAGGCGGGGCCTCTACCACCTCCACCACCCCCACGCCCACCCCCTCCAGCACCAGCACCAGCAGGCCCGTGCCCACCGCTCAGCTCAGCCCCACGGAGATCAGCGCCGTGCGGCAGCTCATCGCGGGCTACCGGGAGTCTGCTGCCTTCCTGCTGCGCTCTGCAGATGAACTGGAAAACCTCATCCTACAGCAGAACTGACCCCACCGGCACCTGGAGCGCACTGCCCTAGGGAAGGAGGCTGTCCCAGCCTGGACCTGGCTTCCTGCCTCACCAGTTGGTACATTTTGTTTTTGAAAGAGGTGGGATCCAAAAGAGCTGTTTCTAGCCACACTCCAAGCACCTGAGACTTTGGGCACAAGGACACTTTTTTTTTTTTTTTTTTTTTTTTTTGGAATCTCACCACACGGGTGCTCTGACCTGCTTGGAAGAGGCCAACGGGGCAGCTCTGGAAGGGTTGGGGGCTCCCCTGACAAGGCGCTGGGGCTGCAGCTCTGTTTAGAATCACCTTCGTGGACCCTGATGTTAGAATCCCACCCCCAGATAATTACCTTTCAAGTCTTAGGTGAGCAGAATTGCATATTTATTGAGAAAAGCAAAGTGGACCCTTTCTTCCTCTCCCCTTAGTAATTTATTTTTCTGAAAATGGATTCTTTTGTGTTTGTACAGATTGCTAGTCTGTGTCTGTCTGATCAGAAGGATGTATCCCCATACCTAACATTCCATATCACTACACTGATGTGGGCTGGGGCCAGTAGGGGCAGGACAGGTGCCAGGCTGGCTGTTCCTCTGCATGCCTGGTGCACCCTGTGGCCGCTAGCCCTTGGCCAGGCCATCCTGTTGCAGATCCCAGTGCTGCCACAGGGACACCACCAGGCACCTCCCTAGGCAACGCCAAGCAGGAGGACCTCACCCACACCCATGGCAAAGCAAAACAAAAGAGGCACCCCGACCCCATTCTACAGAAGCCCCAGTCCATGGTCACCTGTATTCTACCTCACACTCCAGCGTGGGCTTTTTCCAGGATGTGCCCTGAGCCTGTTCTGAACAGCTGTAACCCCAACTCCCCCACACAATGTGTCTGCCTGGGAGGTAAGTAAGTCCAGACTGGGTGTCCAGGAGCTGGAACCCAGAGAGCGTCCTGTCCCTAACCAGCCACTGCAGCCCTCCAGCTCTGGCCCTCAGCTGCTTGACAGGACGGACTGCTGGGAGATGGCAGCCGGTTGGCAGGGCCCTTGCCCTCACACCCCGCTGCCCAGGAGCCAGGTCTGAACTTCTGTGCACAGGCCTGGCCCCTCAGACTCACTCCTGCCAAGAGGGGCCACTTCTTCAGGGTGAGCCCCGGCTATCAGGCAGCCGTGAGCTCCAGGGCGGGCTGCAGCTCCCATCCCCTTGCGCCATGTTTGGAGTAAAGGGATCAGTGGAAGTGGAGGAGCCACTTGGGTTCTCCTAAGACCAGCCCTTCCGGAGGGGCCGGTCCTGGAAGAAACCCATAATCCCTGGAGTGTGAAAAAGGGCAAAAAGAAAAAGCTGGCCTGGTTTCCTTCCTCCCTGATTGATTGATTGATAGGCACTTCCTCTTGCTCAGTGCAATACCTACCAGTGCTGCTAAACCAGGGACTCGCCCAGACCTCAGCAGGCCCCCAGGGCCTCTCCGTGCAACACTCCGTAGCCATGACAGCAGCTCTCTGCTGCCCGCCCCTGCCCAGAGCTGGCAGAAGCCCTCTGTTGCCTTTCCTCCCTCAGAGCAGAGAGGCCCCAGGGGAGCCAGGGCCGAGTGGATCCTAGGATGGCCACGGAGAGCCACTCGCTCCCAGAACAGGCACCCCTTCCCAAACCAGCTTTTCTGCAGCCAATTGCCTGTTGCAGCTGTGGCCACTGCCTCCCGGCACTGTGGCAGACTCCCCCCAAGGAGGGATGGGGGGGGCACCAGTGAGGATGCCCCATCCTGCCTCAGGTCCAGAACTCTGAAAGGTAGGGTGCCCACCCCGTGCTTACTTCCGGCCCCTAGAGGTTGGGGGTGGTCGTTATCTCTCAAGTGGCCTCCAATACCCCATCCAGCCACACCACCTCTGCCTTCCATCTGACCAATCCCCAGGCCTCTGGTCAGGGCCAGGACACCTGAGACTCACCCTTAGCACAGCACAACCTCCAGTGCCCAAGGCCTCTCCCACACCCCAGCCATCCACACATCTGGCCCCACCTGCTCAGTACTACTCAACATTTGAATTCGTGTAAATATTTATTTTTGTGTGTGAACAATACTACAAAGTAATCAGTAAGATCTTTTGCAAAAATGTTACCCCAGGCAATTATTTGTGAAAATCTTAATGTTAAAACCTGGCAGAGACAATCGCCACCCTAGAATTCCTGGTATCAGTTACTTAACGTGTCACTTCTCCTCCCAGAGGCAGTACCCAAGCTAGACATGAACCGTTTGCATTTCTTGGCAGACAGGAGTGAGAAAGACTGGGGAAGGGGCTCCCTCCCCCTACCCACACAAGGATTAGATCTAAAGATCAGCATAAGCTACAGTTTGAAGTCATGTTTTTCTGAGTTCAAGCTGTTGGAACTGACCACCCTCCAGCCTGCCTTAGTACTGCGGCAAGAGCGTAGGTTCAATGTGTTTTCAAGAGAAAGGAAAGAATATGTTGTTAAAGTCCATTGGGCCTCCCAGGCCCCTCCAGGACAATGGATTTCATCATGTCGACCCCACCTCTTGGGTGGGCTCCTCCTTTCCAGTGAAACTACACCTGAAGCCCTAGAGATGGCAGAATCAGGAGCAAGTTTCTGCATGGAAACAGGATTCCATTTAGCTGGCTCAGTCAGGGAACTTGTTTTGCTTTTGTTTTAAAAGATGCAGCTTCAACCCCTTCCCCCTACTCCCGACTTGGAGGGCACCAAAGAGCTGGTTCTGATGAACTAAGCTCACTGCTGTCTCACCCTCACCAGAGGGACTGCCTTCTCCCAAAAGGAGCTCCCAAAGCCCTTGTCCCACAGCCATTTAAAAATCTTCTGAAGGGCCTCAGGGCACAAAGTGATCATTTGGGATCCTAAGTTAAAAAGGAAATGCAAGAGTAGGATACTCCAATTCCAGAGTCTTTGCAGGAGGCTAATCCCACAAGAAGGGTAGCATCAGAGAAGTGGGCATTGGTCTTAGTGGTGGATCATCAGGTAGACAAGTGATAGTGTGTGTAACCCATCTGAAATTCATTTTACCGTCACCACTCTTACAAAGGACAGTTTATTCCCAAGGACAGTGCTGACGGGGAGGGGGACAGGCAGGGAGTTAGGAGGGTTTTCGAGGATTTCAAACAGGTGGAACCCATCCATCCCTATTCCCAAGGGCCACTTACAACTCTAAGGGTGGTTACAGGATTAACTACCAGTTCATTTTCAAAATGCTGCTTTGAACTCAGAGGGTTGATACTTTTAATTTGTAATTTTTTGTAAAACTTTTTACAAAATAGTAAAGTATTTCACCAGAATACCAGTTTCAATCCGTCCATGGTCTGATTTTTATATAATTTAGTGGTGCTTTAGAAACTTTGTTTTTGTTGTTTCTGAGCTAAACAGCTCAATCCTTTTTCGCCTGTATCTACCTAAGACCAATGTGAACCTTTGTATTTTTGCTCCTAATTTTGGACTCAGTGAAAGTGTACTGTTTACATGTACAGATGCCCCCAGTCCCTGTGTGTTCTGCAAGACTTGCTCTTGAGGAGGAAGATGCACCTCACTAAGCTCATCTGCTTAGCAAAGCCACAAACAAAAACCTCTCACTTTTTACCTACGTTTCCACCTAAAAATACAACAAAAAACCTATACCACGTAGAACTCAGATTGGCTGAAAAACACTTTCCACCTGGTAGATGGCCCATATGCCTCAATTATGTGGTCCATTTAGGAGCAGGAGTCAGAAGAGAGACCTCTTATTGGCTGCTGGTGGGTAACTGCATGGACAGAGGAAAAGGGAAGGCAGGACTTTGCTGCAGAGCTGTGGGATGAATGTAGTTCTTCCCTGGGCAGCCTGGGAGTGGGAAGGTCAGAATGACTCATGTTGCCTTCAGGATCAAGCCATCCAGGATTTAGGGACAACCCAAGAGGTCTTTAGTCCTCTGGCATAATTTAGACATGTTTTGGAAGAGCATGAGTTCCATATCTGAGATGAGATTTAAGACTTTCAGTGCAGATAGTACAAGCCATTTCTTCAGGGTTCCTCTGGGGGCAGCTCCTTCATGAGGTCCCACCTCCGGGGAGGGGCACAGGGCTCCAGATAGTAAGCACTTAAGGCAAACAGTGGATGGCACCAACTTTTAAAGGTGACTCTATTAATGGCTTCACCTCTAAATTATATTTTTACAGATATGCACCTATGCAACTTAACGTGGCTCTTCTAAGCAGGTGAGGACTTCCTCCTCAATGCTCTCTATAAAAATTATTTGTGTTCTATATAGTGAGTTTTACCAGTAAATGTGGCTTAATATTTTAATTCTTAGAATGTGTCTTCTCTACGTGATGTGACTAAATTCTGTTTTGTTTGTGGAATGACTAGCACAGGCCGACTCCCTCTCTCCCTCACTTAACAAAAGACCAATGAGCTGTTAATCGAGCTGTTATCTCCATGGTATTACTTGCTAAATGCACTGATTTCATAAGTATGTGGAATCCTTTTCCTTTTGAATCTGTATATCATATATAAGACTGAATCTACTTAATAAACACTGAACAACAAACCGAATGCTCTGCTTCCACTGTGTCCTATCAACAGCA